TAGAGATGGGGTTTCACCATGTTGGCCAGGCTGCTCTTAAACTCCTGACCTCAAGCGATCCACCTGCTATGGCCTCCCAAAGCGCTGGGATTACAGGCGTGAGCCACTGTGCCTGGCCGGAACCCACAGGTTCTTTGGATGGTCTCTGAATGTCATGAAACTCTTTTATATTTAATTAAAAAATTTTTTTTGACACAAGGTCTTGCTGTGTTGCCCAGACTGGAGTGCGGTGTCACGATCACAGCTCACTGCAGCCCCTAACTCCTAGGCTCAAGCAATCCTCCTGCCACCTCAGTCTCTCAAGTTGTTGGAACACAGGTGCCAGCCACGACACCTGGCTAATTTTGTTTTGTTTTGTTTTGTTTTGTTTTAGAGATGGGCTCTTGCTATGTTGCCTATACTGGTCTTGAACTGCTGGCCTCAGGCAGTCTTCCTCCCTTGGCCACCCAAAGAGATGGGATTACAAGCATGAGCCACTGTGCACAGCTGAGATTTTTCGACTTAGTCTTTTTGTACACCCAGTATCTTATAGAATATCCGTAATATAGATTCATAAATAAACCATTTCCTTCAATGGTATAAATAAATAAACCACTGCTATAAATGGTGGAATTTTCTGAGTTAAGAGCAATACATATGATACAAAACTTGATATATAGAGTTTCTTAGCCAAACTGGAGGGGCTGGCTTTAGGTGATCCGTGGACTCCCTGAAATTGGGGACACCATTGGAAATATGTGTGAACTCATGGGCAGTTTCCTATGATTTCCAGTCCTCAAAGTATCTCTTGGACTCAAAGATGCCTTAGGGCAGAGGACGCGTGTACCCCCAGTACAGAATCTCGGACAGTGAATGTCAGTAGACATTCGGCAGAAAACCTCTGCCAAATTGAGTGCTCTGATGTGACTTTTTCATCAAGTCAATGTTCCTGGGATCTCTTGTACATGATAATCTCACTCTTGTAAGGTTTCATCGTTTCTGCTTACCCTACTTTTCTTTCCCATCCTGATCCCTCTCCCACCAGACTGGACTCTGAAACGGGCATGTACAGAGAAGAGGAGACCCCAACACGCTTCAAGCTTTGAGTGGAGAGGACACAGCCTCTGCTGGGACAGGGAACAGAGGGATGCGGAGACCCTGAAGATGCTTTTGGACAGTGGTCTGAGGTTGGGACAGTGGCAGGAGATACCATTCACCCAGGATCTCCAGGACAAGAGATCAGCCTGGCAGTTACATGTGTTTTTTTTCAAACTGGTTGCCAGGTTGGCATGAGCGATGACATCAGAGATTCCGACCTTCCTGATTGGAGGGACCGGACTCTGTCGGCATCTGGGAGTTCAGTTGGACAACAGTAACTTCTCAGAGCTGTTCTCCACTCCTGACTTCTCCCAGCCTCGAGAATTGATAACACACTCTTCTGGATCCCAGCAGTGTCCAGAAGAAGACCAAGGACAGAACAGAGACTAGGTTTGGTGAGATGGGACAGATTTTGGGAAAGATCATGATGAGCCATCAACCGCAGCCCCAGGAAGAGCGGAGCCCCCAGCGGAGCACCTCAGGGTACCCCCTCCAGGAGGTGGTGGATGATGAAGTGTTGGGACCATCAGGTGAGGGGACTGGAGAAAGAAGAGGTGGCATAGCATTACACGGTGGCCTGGTTTCTTTACTCAGCCCCTGGGGTAGATCCCAGCCCCCCACGTAGGTCCCTTGGCTGGAAAAGGAAGAGGGAATGTTTGGATGAATCTGATGATGAGCCAGAGAAGGAGCTCGCCCCTGAGCCTGAGGAGACCTGGGTGGCGGAGACGCTGTGTGGCCTCAAGATGAAGGCGAAGCGACGGCGAGTGTCGCTCGTGCTCCCTGAGTACTACGAGGCCTTCAACAGGCTGCTTGGTAGGAGGACACCCCAGAGAGCACCTCCAATCTTCTCACACTGACATCTGCTCTCTAATCACAGAGGATCCTGTCATTAAAAGACTCCTGGCCTGGGACAAAGATCTGAGGGTGTCGGACAAGGTAAGGTTGTTCTCTATGTAACTGTGTTCCTGTCTCCCTCTCTGTGTTCCTTTCTCTCCATCAGTATCTCCTGGCTATGGTCATAGCGTATTTCAGCCGGGCCGGCCTCCCCTCCTGGCAATACCAACGCATTCATTTCTTCCTGGCTCTGTGAGTGGTTTGCTGCCTCCTATCCGTCAATACCCCTGAGCAGCAACCTGATTTCTGTCCTCAGCTATCTGGCCAATGACATGGAGGAGGACGACGAGGCCCCCAAACAAAACATCTTCTACTTCCTGTACGAGGAGACCCGCTCTCATATACCCTTGCTCAGTGAGCTTTGGTTCCAGTTATGCCGTTACATGAACCCGAGGGCCAGGAAGAACTGCTCTCAGATAGCCTTGTTCCGGAAGTATCGGTTCCACTTCTTTTGTTCCATGCGCTGCAGGGCTTGGGTTTCCCTGGAGGAGTTGGAAGAGGTGGGTGGGGCCTGGGGACGTGGAGGATGTGGCCCGTCTTCTCAAAGCGCGTTTGTTTTTCCAGATCCAGGCTTATGACCCAGAGCACTGGGTGTGGGCGCGAGATCGCGCCCACCTTTCCTAGAGCTCCAGGGACCGTGGAGGCCTGAGGTCATCGGCCTGAGAGAAGGTACATCTGCATCCTCCGGGGTAAAGGCAGAATATTGGGGTCTATTTCGGAAATCCAAGGAACCCAATTGCTTGATCTGGCTTCAAGCCTGGGCAACGTGGCGAGATCCCCTCTCCACAAAAATACAAAAATTAGCCAGGCGATGTGGGAGGCATCTCTACTCCCAACTACTCAGGAGGCTGAGGCGGGAGGATCGCTGGAGCCTGGGAGGTCGGGGCTGCAGGGAGCCCTGATCCTGCCACTGCACTCCAGCCCGGGCGACAGAGTGAGACCCTGCCTCAAAAATAATCATAAATACTGAGTTCGGGGAGGTTCATTATGATTGATGCACTTGAGTTACCGATTTGGGTCGAGGGTTCAGTGAAGCTTTGGTTTACATCTTGTGCAGCTAACCATGTTGAGCACAGAGCATGAGACTTCGTCATGAGGAGGGAGGATTATGGATTAGGCTTCTGGACTCGTGGTTCGTGATGTTGTCACGTTAGAAACAGATCTAGCACGGTTACAAGTTTAGATCTGAAGTGACACAAAAGGCCCCAGCTGTGATGAAGTCCAAAGCCACATTCTCTGAGGGTGCCCTACTCCCTGGGAAGACCCACCCAAAGTCCTGGCTATGAAGCAGATCACTGGGGCTGACCTTGGGTGTATTAAGTTTTGGAGTCAGGGTCACCAAAGTGTGAGTTTCACAGTTGAACACGATGGTTCAGAAGCAGGGTATAGAATGAAAGGCAGGAGATAAAATTGCACTTCTCAATTGCTCTGAACTCTAGCTAGACTTGACATGGGACGTGAATAACCTTCCTGTCTAGAGAGCTGCCTCCTTCAAGTGTGACATTGTCTCTCTCACTTCCAGAACACCGGACCCAGGGGAGATGTGGATTTTCAGCAGGAACTTTATTCCAATGCTAATGGCAGACATCAGGAAGGAGGAGAGGAACCATTTGTGCAGATCATCTAGAAGAACCTGGACCATTCTTGACAGAGCTGAATACAGTGATCACGTTGTCCTCCAAGGAGCAGGGGTGGGGTGGGGTACTTCTAGGAGTCCTTGGAGAAAAGTAAGAAACCAGGAGTGTTTCCAGTTCCACCCTTTCCTGCGGCACCACCTCCCTTTTTATATTGCTGAATGCCAACCTCCCTGGGGCGGAACCTGGAGGTCCTGTTTCTTATGGACTTGGTTGCCACAGTCCAGGAGCATTTGAAGGCACAGTGCAGGGGCTCAGATTGGCACAGAATTCTTTGTGAAATATGAGTGCCACAGACTGTAACAGATAGCTTCATGCACACTATGCATTTTATTGGTTTGTTTGGAAAATGTTGGCCATTGAATTATTAATAGGTTTATTTCAAATAGTTTGGAAATTGTTGTACTTTTGAAAACATGCTGTTCCTGTAGAGTTTTTTGATGAGAGTTATAGTTGTTATATATACCTAAAGATAATTTTCTTTTCATTTTTAAGTGAGAATTCTTTTTATCCTAAATCTTTTATTATCTTTAATTTTTTTTCTGTATTATTATATGTGCTCCTGAAGCGAGCACTCTTTTTATCTATGATACTTCCATAATAATCTCTTCTATTTATAGCTATTGGTAGTTCCCCACCAGAAAAAAACATAATTCTGGTGATAGAAATTTTTATTTGCTGTTTAGGTTTGTGACTGACTTGTGAGAATTCAGTTGTGATTTTTAACATGTCTCAGATATATATACTAACACGTCTAATATATACTATCTATTTTATTGGTTTATTTTGAAAAACATGGGTATAGAATTATTTAAATATTATTTTATTTACTGAAATATTTATTAAATATATTTATTTATTTAAATATTATTATTACTTTAAATATTATTTTAAATATTTTGGAAATACTGGTATTTTTGAATAGATGCTGTTTCTATAAAGCTGTGTGATGGGTATTATAACTGTTGTATACACATACATATAATTTTGTTTTCCTTTTTAAGAGAGGATTCTTTTCATCCTAAATCTTTTACCTTTCAATCTTTGTATCTATTATTACACGTGCTGCTGAAGGGAGCATGGTTTTTATCTATGATACTTAGTTAACATATATATTACATTTATAGCTATGTGGTAGTTCCCCTAAATTCTTGTAAAAATAAATTTTTATTTGATATTTAGTGTATGTTTGAAATGTGAGAATTCAGATGGAATTTTTTATCTTGTTTTGGCATGTTTGTATGTTACTTTAAAGAGGATGTGTGTTCTAAAGGAGGACATGAGCTGTGTGTTTTCAAGAGAACAGTGCAGTGCATCTCTTGGGGAAACATAATAAAGATGAACTTTTCTCACCTTCACAGTGAGTGTGATCATATTGTGGTCTGGATTGATTATTTGCTGTCAAGTGACATTTTTCCTTAATGGGGTTGTGGTTATTTGAACATATTTATTAGCTTTGGAAGATAATCCTGTGCTGTTTTTTATGTAGAAAAAAACATACGGCTGGGTGCAGTGCTCACACCTACAATCCCAGCAGTTTTGGAGGTCATGGCGGGAGGATCACTTGAAGCCTATTTTTAATTTTTATTTTTTAAAGAAAAACAACAGAAGAGAAGGCTGATCCCAAGCTACAGGGTTTTTTTGTTTGTTTGTTTGTTTGTTTGTTTTGGAGACAGTCTCGCTCTGTCTCCCAGGCTGGAGTGCAGTGGCACAACCTCGGCTCCCTGCAACTTTCACCTCCGCGTTCAAGCAAATTCTCCTGCCTCAGCCTCCCAAGTAGCTGGGACTACAGGCATCCGCCTGTACGTCTGACTAACTTTTGTAAAAATAGTAGAGACAAGGTTTCACCATGTTGGCCAGGCTGGTCTCAAACTCCTGACCTCAAGTGATCCACCCGCCTCAGTCTCCCAAAGTGCTGGGATTATAGGCATGAGCTACTGTGCCCAGACCCCAAGCTAGAGTTTTAAAGCAGGAAATGAGAGAAAGATATTGAGAGAGGAAAACCAGGTGGTAAGAAAACTCTAAAGGTGGCTGGGCGTGGTGGCTCACGCCTGTGATCCCAGCAGGAGTTCGAGACCAGGCAGGAGAATCACTAGCAGAGAATATGTCTCCCCAACCCCTCTCAAAAAAAAAAAAAAAGTCCAGGCGCGGTGGCTCAGGACTGTAATCCCAGCACTTTGGGAGGCTGAGGTGGGTGGATCATGAGGTCAGGAGATCAAGACCATCCTGGCTAATACGGTGAAACCCCATCTCTGCTAAAAATACAAAAAATTAGCTGGGCGCGGTGGCAGGCGCCTGTAGTCCCAGCTACTCCGGAGGCTGAGGCAGGAGAATGGTGTGAACCCAGGAGGCGGAGCCTGCAGTGAGCAGAGATCGCGCCACTGCACTCCAGCCTGGGTGAAAGCGCGAGACTCCATCACAAAAGAAAAAAAAAAAAAGAAAGTTCCTGCAACAGTTCAAGCTGTGAAAGACAGGCACTCTGCCATGCAATTCTTTGTGATTTTTCTTTTTTATTTTTGGAGTCGGGGTCTTGTGCTGTCACCCAGACTGGGGTGCAGTGGTGCGGTCATAGCTCACTGTGGGCTCAGACTCAAGCTCAAGCAATCTTCTTATCTTGCCTTTCTAATTGCTGGGATTATAAGCATGAGCCACTGCACCTGGCCTGTGTGACGTAATTCTGATGTCAACTCCCTGATGTTACATCAAATGCCACAGGTTAAGGCCACCAGCCCCCGCTAGGCTGCCCTCGCTTCAGATGCAGCTGCAAGCTTGGGTGTCCACAGACCGCATGTACTTCTCACCAACTGGCTGCAAATTTGGAGGTTCCCACCACGTCCTCAGGTTTGATAATTCACCATAACAACCCACAGAACTCTGAAAAGCATGATACTTTCTCTTTCTTTATTTGAGACAGAGTCTTGCTCTGTCACCCAGGCTGGAGTGCAGTGGCCACCATGCTTGGCTAATTTTAGTATTTGTATTAGAGACAGGGTTTCGCCATGTGGGCCAGGCTGGTCTTGAACTCCTGACCTCAGGTGATCCACCCACCTTGGCCTCCCAAAGTGCTGGGATTACAGGCATAGCCACTGTGCCTGGCTGACTTCTAGAGTTTCAATAACAGAGATGTGGTTCAAGAAGAAAAGGGAGACATGTTTTGTAGACAGCAGGAGCTTCATGAAAAGAAGCCAATGAAGGGCAGGATGTGTAGCTGTCTACCTACAGGAAACCAGCCAGGAGCCTCCCCACAGGGACTTCAGCACAGATGGCCGGGAAAATCTGCATTCACCTGAGCTCTGGACCTAAGAGAGGACAAGGCCTTGACTGTTTCTACAGACTCACAAGATGCAATCTCTGCGGTCCATGCCCGTGGTGTGATCTGGGAAACAGGGGGCCTTCTAAATGCCAACAACAAGGAAATCAAATGTGCAACAGACAGAAATATCGGCATTGACACGGGCCATGGAGAGGCCTAAACAGATGACTGCAGTCCACTGCCAAGGTCATCAAAGGGGTGACTCTGAAATAAGAAATTTCAGACGCCACGGCCCAAATAGCTGCACGAGGTGGGGAAGTCCTCCACATGCCTCTGCTTCCTTCAGTACCTCTTCATGAAATAAGCCGAGGTACTTCCCTGGGGAATTTCCTTTCTCTTTCTTTCTTTCGAGACGGAGTCTTGCTCTGTCGCCCAGGCTAGAGTGCAGTGGCGC